TTCTGTGGGCATTCAGTGGGAAGATTCACTCTGAATCCCGTTATTTTCATCCCTGCTCATGTTAGTCTGGCTTCTCTGGGTCTAGAACCTCACCTGATATTTAGATTTTTCACTGATACCTTCAGTAGAAGCAATGTTGAATGTTTGAGGTTTGCTGGCTGTTTACAATCAATTAAGGATTTTTAAAAATCTAGAACATTTGTGAATTCTTATATTTTCTTCCTGGTACTAAGTAGGAGCTAGCCACAGGTAGGCCTCATCATATGGATACATTACCCAAACGGTCACAGGTCAAAGGACAATGTAGTGATTAACCATAAGCTTTGGAATCAGGAAGTTCTGGGCTTCAGTGTCTTCCTAAAACTTAAAAAAAAATTTAATTTTTTTATTAAACTTTTTTTTAAATAAAAAATTGAGATGGGGTTTCGCCATGTTGATCAGGCTGGTCTCAAACTCCTGGCCTCAAGCGATCCTCCCATCTCGGCCTCCCTAAGTGCTAGGATTACAGGTGTGAGCCACTGTGCCTGTCCTCACTTTTCTTTCTCCATTATTAGGGCAAGGAGGCCAGGGGACAGGGTGAGGGAGAACCTAGAATGGGAATGGAGGCAACTTTCAGTCTAACTATGCTTTGGCCCCATGAGGAATCTACATGTAAACACTTGCCAGTATGGAGAGTCAATTGCACTTTGTGACAGGCTGTACAGCAGTTGGGACAACTGTGGCACATGCACAGGTTATACAGGCATATTTGCACCAGCACATGCATGGATGCTTGTGCACATATAGGAAACCCACTATACACATGGACAAAGAAGCACAAGTATGTCCACGCCATCCCTCCACACACACACTAGTCACCAGGAGAAAAGGGCTCAGCACATTTCATCATGCATCGCCCATTGGGGGAAGCCATGTAGGACAGGAGAAAGGGAAGATTATGAGGCAAAAAGAGAAATGAAACTAAAGAGTCCCACCCTGTCAGCATTAACTGGGATATAAGAGGTTGGGCTTTGGATAGATAGACAGACTCCTGGGTCCGGTCAACCGTCAAAATGTCCAAAGAACCTCTCATTCTCTGGCTGATGATTGAGTTTTGGTGGCTTTACCTGAGTAAGTGTTCTGAAACCTTCTATGTAGAAGTTGCATGACCTAAATTTCGCATTTTTCCTTGCAGCACCAGTCACTTCAGAGACTGTTGTGACGGAGGTTTTGGGTCACCGGGTGACTTTGCCCTGTCTGTACTCATCCTGGTCTCACAACAGCAACAGCATGTGCTGGGGGAAAGACCAGTGCCCCTACTCCGGTTGCAAGGAGGCGCTCATCCGCACTGATGGAATGAGGGTGACCTCAAGAAAGTCAGCAAAATATAGACTTCAGGGGACTATCCCGAGAGGTGATGTCTCCTTGACCATCTTAAACCCCAGTGAAAGTGACAGCGGTGTGTACTGCTGCCGCATAGAAGTGCCTGGCTGGTTCAACGATGTAAAGATAAACGTGCGCCTGAATCTACAGAGAGGTAAGCACACGAAGGGCCTCATGCCTGCGGAATTGGTGCCAAACATGTCTGTTGTTGGTTACAGCCTCAACAACCACGCACAGAACAGCAACCACCACCACACGCAGAACAACAACAACAAGCCCCACCACCACCCGACAAATGACAACAACCCCAGCTGCACTTCCAACAACAGTCGTGACCACACCCGATCTCACAACCGGAACACCACTCCAGATGACAACCATTGCCGTCTTCACAACAGCAAACACGTGCCTTTCACTAACCCCAAGCACCCTTCCGGAGGAAGCCACAGGTCTTCTGACTCCCGAGCCTTCTAAGGAAGGGCCCATCCTCACTGCAGGTACGCAGATGTATCTTGGGTTTCTTAGAACAGCTGCCTTTTATCCAACTTTTTTCTCTTCCAGAATCAGAAACTGTCCTCCCCAGTGATTCCTGGAGTAGTGTTGAGTCTACTTCTGCTGACACTGTCCTGCTGACATCCAAAGGTGTGCAGACACTCACTCTCTCTGTCCTCCCTTCTGTTTTCTGTTTTCCTTTGTTTTTCCAAAGAGTCCAAAGTTTGGGATCTCCCATCAACATCCCACGTGTCAATGTGGAAAACGAGTGATTCTGTGTCTTCTCCTCAGCCTGGAGGTAGGGGGGCTGTGATTTTTTTTATTTTATTTAGACAGAATCTTGCTTTTTTTTTTTTTTGTAGAGATGAGTTCTCACCATGTTGCCCAGGCTGGTCTCAAATCTCTTGGCCTCAAGTGATCCTCCTGCCTTGGCCTCTCAAAGTTCTAGAGCCAGCTTGCCTGGCCTGGGGCTGTGTTCTCATGAGTGGCTTGTCTTTGGATGTGGAAACAATCTGTCATCTATCTGGTTGTCTTGGGATTCAACTATTCTGGCTCCTTCGTGGCCACGTACCACATCCTCCCGCCAGCTGGAGTGGAAGCAAAACATGCTGCAAGCATCAGTGCTGGCTTCTCCTCTCCTCTGCTCATCTCTGAAGTCCCTCTGTTGAAATCTTCCTTCTTCCTTAGCAACTGCTGACCTTATGCCAGGAATGATAGTAGGAAAACCACCTATTCATATTTCAAATTTTGTTTTTTTATTTTAAATTACACAAATGTCACACTAATGCATTTTTGTTAGGAGTGCATAGAAACAGATAGAAATAAAATTCTCTTTCACTCCTTGTCTTCAATCCCAGCCCCCTGCCATGAGATAATAACTGTTATTAGTTGAAGATGATCATTCTAGGTCTTTTTTCCATTCCCTTATGTGTCTACATAGCTATAGAAATACATAGTTCAGTTTTGTGCATGTCTTTAGACAATGTTATCATGCTATATGCAGCATTCTGCATTTTGTTTTATTCACTTATTGTTATATATTGGACCACTTTCTTCTTTAATCTATGTAGATACATGTCAAATTGCTGTGTAATATTTCACATTATGAGTACTCACAGTATTTCTTGTCTATTGAGGGGCATTTAGGTTGTTTCAATGTTTCCTTTTTATAAACAGTGCTGCAGTGAACATCCTAGCACATGCATACCTCCCTAACCATTCATGCAAGTGTTTCTGTAGTTAGGATGGTGACCAAAAAGTAAAAATTGCTGGTTAAAAGAAATGTGCACCTTTAAATTTAATAGCTTGTAGAAAAATGTTCTCAGAAAAGGCTGTGCCAATTTATTTTTCCACCCACAGAGTATCTGCTTTCCCATATTCTCCCTACACTTGATATGACTGTTTGTTTAACTTTTTCAATCTTATGAGAAGAAAATGTCATCTTGTTCTTTTCTTTTTTCTTTCTTTCTATTTTATTTTTTTTTTGAGACAGAGCCTCACTCTGTAGCCCAAGTTGGAGTGCAGTGGTGCGATCTC